GCCCAGCCCAAATACCTGAGCCTAAATGAGTGAAAGAGCAGAGAGTGGGCGTTTTTTTGTTTTTTTTGTTTTGTTTTTTGTTTTTTTGAGACGGAGTCTCGCTCAGTAGCCCAGGCTGGAGTGCAGTGGTGTGATCTGGGCTCACTGCAACCTCCGCCTCCCAGGTTCAAGCAATTCTCTGCCTCAACCTCCAGAGTAGCTGGGATTACAGGCACCCACCACCACGACCGGCTAATATTTTGTATTTTTAGTAGAGACAGGGTTTCACCATCTTGGCCAGGCTGGTCTTGAACTCCTGACCTCGTGATCCACCCGCCTCGGCCTCCGAAAGTGCTGGGATTACAGGCGTGAGCCACCGTGCCCGGCAGAGTGGGCGTTTTTAAATGAAGCAGTATTCCTTTAGTTTGGTAAAATTGAGCTGAAGTTACACACAGTAACACCTTGACTTGTTGCTGACGGTGTGCTTTGTGGGGATAGTTGGTGTCTGATCTCAACTGTGGAGAAACAGGAAGTTTCTGGATTCATGCTGAACTCCCATTCCACAGGCGAGTTTCACAAAAGAAAAAGTGCTCTGTTGCATACAATTATTCACTGTGTGTCTACAACGTGGCAGAAATTATTATTCCTAAAGGTGACCGAAGAGAGCTATAGTTTATGGGGCCAGGAGCAATGTGTGGAATGGCGAGGCAGTGACAAGACAGCACTGCCATAAATCTCTTACTTTCTTTCCAAACGAGCTCTAATTTTAAGCTCAACGACCAAAGACGGAGAGGCAGTCGCTTTGAGCTACTCCTGGCTATTTGTTGGGAAATCACCTAAATCCGTTCAGATTTAGCCAGAAAAGGGGAAATAAGTCTCCCTCGCCGGCCAAATCATGGCCTTTGTCGCTTTCGGCTCCCCATTGGCTGCGGCCGCTGTGGCCCCGCCTCCTTGAGTGGTGCGGAGCTTTGTGATGCGGAGCTTCGTGATGCACGCCCCGATGCCTGCGGGGCTATAAAAACGCTCGCAAGCGCCAAGTCTCCTCAGGAGCCGCCGGCAAGGGGGCAACGAGGAAGCTCTTAAGAGCGCGGCCGGAAAGCAGGTGGGGAGAATCTGGAGAAAAGGCGCACCCTGTAATTACTTCTAAGACTTTTTCTTCATTCTAGTTGAGTTACAGACATCCTGCCAAAATGATTTCTTCAAAGCCCAGACTTGTCGTACCCTATGGCCTCAAGACTCTGCTCGAGGGAATTAGCAGAGCTGTTCTCAAAACCAACCCATCAAACATCAACCAGTTTGCAGCAGCTTATTTTCAAGAACTTACTATGTATAGAGGTTTGTTATTCCTTTATATATTTGCTGCTTTGCTGTATTTGATTTCCTGTATTGATTCCTTCAGGGAATACTACTATGGATATAAAAGATCTGGTTAAACAATTTCATCAGATTAAAGGTAAGTACCACAAGTAGTAATAGTTTTAATAAGTTAATTAACCCATCTGGTTGTTGTTTTTCAGTAGAGAAATGGTCAGAAGGAACGACACCACAGAAGAAATTAGAATGTTTAAAAGAACCAGGAAAAACATCTGTAGAATCTAAAGTACCTACCCAGATGGAAAAATCTACAGACACAGACGAGGACAATGTAACCAGAACAGAATATAGTGACAAAACCACCCAGTTTCCATCAGTTTATGCTGTGCCAGGCACTGAGCAAACGGAAGCAGTTGGTGGTCTTTCTTCCAAACCAGCCACCCCTAAGACTACTACCCCACCCTCATCACCACCTCCAACAGCTGTCTCACCAGAGTTTGCCTACGTCCCAGCTGACCCAGCTCAGCTTGCTGCTCAGATGTTAGGTAAAGTTTCATCTATTCATTCTGATCAATCTGATGTGTTAATGGTGGATGTGGCAACCAGTATGCCTGTTGTTATCAAGGAGGTGCCAAGCTCAGAGGCTGCTGAAGATGTCATGGTGGCTGCTCCTCTTGTGTGTTCTGGAAAGGTGCTAGAAGTGCAGGTTGTGAACCAAACATCTGTCCATGTAGATTTGGGTTCTCAACCTAAAGAAAATGAGGCTGAACCATCAACGGCTTCCTCAGTCCCCTTGCAGGATGAACAAGAACCTCCTGCTTATGATCAAGCTCCTGAGGTCACTTTGCAGGCTGATATTGAGGTTATGTCAACTGTTCATATATCATCTGTCTATAACGATGTGCCTGTGACTGAAGGAGTTGTTTATATCGAGCAACTGCCAGAACAAATAGTTATCCCTTTTACTGATCAAGTTGCTTGTCTTAAAGAAAATGAGCAGTCAAAAGAAAATGAGCAGTCACCACGAGTTAGTCCCAAATCTGTAGTAGAAAAGACCACCTCTGGCATGTCTAAAAAATCTGTAGAGTCTGTAAAACTTGCACAGTTGGAGGAGAATGCAAAATATTCCTCAGTATATATGGAGGCAGAAGCAACAGCTCTGCTCTCTGACACATCTTTGAAAGGTCAGCCTGAGGTACCTGCACAACTCCTGGATGCAGAAGGTGCTATCAAAATAGGCTCTGAAAAATCTCTGCACCTTGAAGTGGAGATCACTTCAATAGTCTCTGACAATACTGGGCAGGAGGAGTCTGGGGAAAACTCTGTACCCCAGGAGATGGAAGGCAAACCTGTGCTCTCTGGGGAAGCTGCAGAAGCAGTGCACTCAGGTACATCTGTAAAGTCATCTAGTGGCCCCTTCCCTCCTGCTCCAGAAGGCCTTACTGCACCAGAAATTGAACCAGAAGGGGAATCAACAGCTGAATAAGGTTTGATGAAGCCAGGTAAGAAAATCAGGTATTTCCATTACAAATTGAACTTTAATTCCTGCAAAATTTTTTTTTATAGCAATGGCAACAAGTGAACGAGGACAACCACCACCATGTTCTAACATGTGGACCCTTTATTGTCTAACTGATAAGAATCAACAAGGTCACCCATCACCGCCACCTGCACCTGGGCCTTTTCCCCAAGCAACCCTCTATTTACCTAATCCTAAGGATCCACAGTTTCAGCAGCATCCACCAAAAGTCACTTTTCCAACTTATGTGATGGGCGACACCAAGAAGACCAGTGCCCCACCTTTTATCTTAGTAGGCTCAAATGTTCAGGAAGCACAGGGATGGAAACCTCTTCCTGGACATGCTGTCGTTTCACAGTCAGATGTCTTGAGATATGTTGCAATGCAAGTGCCCATTGCTGTTCCTGCAGATGAGAAATACCAGAAACATACCCTAAGTCCCCAGAATGCTAATCCTCCAAGTGGACAAGATGTCCCCAGGCCAAAAAGCCCTGTTTTCCTTTCTGTTGCTTTCCCAGTAGAAGATGTAGCTAAAAAAAGTTCAGGATCTGGTGACAAATGTGCTCCCTTTGGAAGTTACGGTATTGCTGGGGAGGTAACCGTGACTACTGCTCACAAACGTCGCAAAGCAGAAACTGAAAACTGGTAGGTACACTTTCCTACCATAATATTTAGGCAAACAATTCAATGTTTGCATTATTCCTAACAGATCCAGAAATGACGCTGTCTGGGTCAACATTTCAGGGAGGAGTCTGCCACCAGTGTAATGTATCAATAAACTTCATGCAAGCATACAATTTTGTATTGCTTTTTTTTGTAATTTAGG